AGTCCTTAGAACCAGGACAGTTTCTCCAGCTGGAGGCAGGGGAGCACAGCAGCTAGACTCAGTCCTTGAACACCTGTGCAGGCCCGCCCAGCCCTAGCCTTGGGAGCGACGCTGTCAGGGGGAACTGATGGGGGGCAGCCCACCCGTTTCCATTTCAGGATCCCTCTGGCTGGCTGGGGAAGGGGTTAAGGGGAGACAACAGGGGGTGGGCGATTCCGCAGGAAGGTCCTGGAACTCTCCCGGCCAGAGATGGTGGCTGGACTAAGGTGCAGGGGGTGGTCGGGGAGCTGGGGGGGGGTGCTCAGATTCCTGGATTTTGAGGGTTCAAAAAGCAGCTGGACGGGGCGCAGTGGCTCACGCCTGTAATCCCAGCGCTTTGGGAGGCCGAAGTGGGCTGATCACCTGAAGTAAGGAGTTCGAGTCCAGCCTGGCCAACATGGTGAAATCCCGTCTCTACTAAAACTACAAAAATTAGCCGTCCGTGGAACCAGCTACTTGGGAGGCTGAGGCATAACAACTTGAACCCGGGAGGCGGAGGCTACAGTGAGCCAAGATCGCGCCTCTGCACTCCAGCCTGGGTGACAGAGACCCCGTCTCAAAAAAAAAAAAGCTACTGGAGGGAACTTGGGGGCGTGGAAGGGGTGGTCACGGGGGAAGTCCCCCAGATTTGGACGCTCGTAAAAAGCTCGGAAGCTGGGAGACCAGGAGGGCGGGGAAGTCGAGGTCCAGTCACTGGGCCAGAGTCCCCAAGACTTGGGCTGGAGAAAGGTCGGAGGAAAGGACCCCACTAGTCCGAAAGCATGTCCCCGCGCACGCGCACCAGGCGGCCGGCAGAGACAGGGCACAGTAAAAGGAGCCGCGCGGACTCCGGGCACAGCTGCTGGGCACTGGCAGCTCGCAAGGCACAGCGCGCAGGCGCGCACGCCACTTAAGGCCCCGCCCCCTCCCAGCGCGCTGATTGGCGGGGCCGTAGAGGGGCGGGGGCATGGCGCCGCGGCTGCGCAGCGCGGGGCCCCGCGCGGGCGGGTGGGCGGAGCGGGCCCCCCGAGCGGGGGCTGGCGAGCGCGGGGAGGGGGCCGAAAGGGCGGCAAAGCCGGCGCGCGCCCGGCTGGGGGCGGAGGGCGGGGGCCCGCGGGCCGGAACAGCCGCGGCAAGTGGCGGCGGCGGCAGCGGCAGCGGAGGCAGCTGAGGCGGCGGCGGCGAGTGGGGGTCCGGGCGGCGGCGGCGGGCCCGGCGGCGGGCCGAGGAGCCGGGCGCAATGGAGCGGAAGAGGTGGGAGTGCCCGGCGCTCCCGCAGGGCTGGGAGAGGGAAGAAGTGCCCAGAAGGTCGGGGCTGTCGGCCGGCCACAGGGATGTCTTTTACTATAGGTGAATGAGCGCGCCGGCCGCGCAGGGCCTCACCCGGGGCGCCGACCGTCCCGCCTCCCCGCAGCCCGAGCGGGAAGAAGTTCCGCAGCAAGCCGCAGCTGGCGCGCTACCTGGGCGGCTCCATGGACCTGAGCACCTTCGACTTCCGCACGGGCAAGATGCTGATGAGCAAGATGAACAAGAGCCGCCAGCGCGTGCGCTACGACTCCTCCAACCAGGTCAAGGTGAGTGGTGGCGTCACGCAGGTGACGTCGGCCCAGGCCGGACTGCATATCCTTCCTCCCGCAGGGCAAGCCCGACCTGAACACGGCGCTGCCCGTGCGCCAGACGGCGTCCATCTTCAAGCAGCCGGTGACCAAGATTACCAACCACCCCAGCAACAAGGTCAAGAGCGACCCGCAGAAGGCGGTGGACCAGCCGCGCCAGGTGAGCTCAACGCACAGCGACCCCAGCCTTCCACTCTTGAGGTTCACATATGTGTCTGGGGCAGCTCTTCTGGGAGAAGAAGCTGAGCGGCCTGAACGCCTTCGACATTGCTGAGGAGCTGGTCAAGACCATGGACCTCCCCAAGGGCCTGCAGGGTGAGCGGGCACCCTGAGGGGAGGCGGAAGGGCCACTTGCGGCTGTTTGTCCACTGCCTGGCAGGGGTGGGACCTGGCTGCACGGATGAGACGCTGCTGTCGGCCATCGCCAGCGCCCTGCACACTAGCACCATGCCCATCACGGGACAGCTCTCGGCCGCCGTGGAGAAGAACCCCGGCGTATGGCTCAACACCACGCAGCCCCTGTGCAAAGCCTTCATGGTGACCGACGAGGACATCAGGTAGCCCCTTGGCCTGGTCCCCTGCTGCTCCACTTGGTGTAACGCAAGGTCCATGTGTCCCCAGGAAGCAGGAAGAGCTGGTGCAGCAGGTGCGGAAGCGGCTGGAGGAGGCGCTGATGGCCGACATGCTGGCGCACGTGGAGGAGCTGGCCCGTGACGGGGAGGCGCCGCTGGACAAGGCCTGCGCTGAGGACGACGACGAGGAAGACGAGGAGGAGGAGGAGGAGGAGCCCGACCCGGACCCGGAGATGGAGCACGTCTAGGGCAGGTGCTGCGGGGCCACGGGGGCTCCCTGGAGTCTCGCTAAAGCCAGCCCTCCCTGTCCTTTCCAGAGGCCCTGCCGAGAGCCCGTGCTGCCTGCTGGAGCCGCCTGCAGACGCGGTCCTCGGCCCCACGTGAACCAGGCTCGGCGGCGAAGCCCAGCCTTGGAGACACCCAGGAGGAAGGCCGTGCTCCTGGCTCCCTCCTCGGCCCGTCCCCACTTCCCGGGGCCTCGGGGCACACAGCTGGGGCTGCCCCCACCCGAAAGACCCTCCACGCTCGTCCTCTACAGAGTCCGGCTTCGGGAAGTGCCGGGTGCTCCTGGGCCCTGCCTGGCTCCCTACGACCTTTGGGCTCGAGGCCAGCTCCTCCCCATGCCCGCTGTCCCAGCTCCTTGAGACTGGAGAGCAGCCAGCAGGTGCCCGGCAGCTCGGCGCCACGGCTTGCTGACAGCTGGGAGGGTTTCTCGGTCTGGAGGCGTAGTTTTGAAACTCACATCACCCACTGTGCAGCGTGAGGACGGGACTCTGGTCTGCTGTGGGGGGCATGCAGGACGGCGCCACTCTCTGCCCTGCCATGCGGCTGGTGGTGCCACAGAGCCTCACCGTGCCTGAGTGGCATGCCCAGGAGGCCGCTCTCCTTCAGTAAATGTAACACAGTCGAGGCACGTCATCGGGCAGCCTTCCCTGTGTGCCAACGCCAGCCTTCGCTTCTGAAAACCAAACTCCAGCCGCTGCCAGTCGGGACTTGGTCGCCCGGCGCTGCCAGAATGCTCCACTGCCAGCCGGCCCCCCTGCCTCGGTTTCCCTTCTGTTTAGTGGCGACACAGGCACCCAGCTTTGGGGTGGTGCTGACGCTCCCAGGGGTGCCAGGAGCCACTGGGACAGGGTGAGGCTCCCAGACGCTCCTCGAGGTGCCCAGCTCTCCAGGGAGCTTCTGGCCCAAGGCCGTCTGAGGGATCTGCTCCTTAACCCCCCAGTGCCTTGGCGAGGGCAGGTTCCAAGCCACAGACGCCTGCCCCGAGTGGACTCTGCGGCCAGTCCCTGGTGCCCTCCTGGCCCTGCTGCCCAGTGAGGGCTCCTACGGGTGGGTTCATTGGCCTGGGCCCAGCGAGCCCCCACCTGCATTGACCTTAGGCCCATAGAGAGGGCCTGTCCCGGTGCTGCCCCAGCCAGGATCTGGTCGCTGCCCCAGGGGGACTGATGGGCAGAGTCGCCCCTGTGGCTGGACTGTGACCATCCCTGATGGGGCCTGACCGCGGGAGCTGAGGAAGCGCCGCTCCACCGTCTGCCCTCCAAGGACCCGCATGGAGGCAGTGGGCTGGCAGCTTCCTGCTGCTCCCTGTCAGAGTCAAAGCACAAATCCTCAGGACGGGCTCAAGGGCCAGGGCAGCCGAGGGAAGCTCCAGGTGGGGACCACGTCTTCCTGAGGTTGGTGCCCACTGGCTGGGACCCTTTGCAGTGGGGTGGCCTCCCCTCTGTCTGCCTGGTGGAGGGAGCCGTGGGCGTGGGGACGTGACTGAATAAAGCCACCATGGGTGGATGTGCTTGGAGCCTGGAGTTCGGTGCGTCCGCTAGACTTTGGTGCCCACGTTTGAGCTTCTGTCTTTGGTTGGGTGATGAAAGGCTGAAAGCGGTGTGGGGACAGGGCCAGCAGGTCCCCCAACCTCGCGGACATTCACAACCCAAGAGTCAGGCTTAGGGGTATTCAGAGAAGACCAGGCCGGCCTGGGCATCTGTGGGCAAGGGCCGTGCCCCCTGAGGTGCCGCTGGCTCAGCCTAGGGATCGTGGGTCTTGGCCCTGCTGCCCCGGTGAGGAAGATGGGCTGGGGCTCAGACCCAGCACCGCTCCTTCCAAAGGAAGGGAAGCAGGAGGGGCTGCCTGGCAGGGAGGGCCCCCCAGGTCCTCAGGTCCTGCACAGCCGCTGCAGGGAGGGGAGCTGTGCCCCGGGACCCTGGACTTCAGCTCACTAGCCATGGCCACTGGAAGCTGCTTTCTGGACCTGAAGGCTGGGAGGCCACCCTCCCCTCATCTGCCCGGCACTCAGAGACACTCTGTTTCCCTCTTCCCATCTCCCACTGTGTCCCTGTCTCCCTTGGTCTCTCTCTGTCTCTGTCTATCCCTGTCTCTATCTCTCCCTCTTGTCTCTCTCTTGCGCCGTCTCCCTCTCTGTCCCTCTTTGTTTCTTGCTCTCTCTCCTGTCTCTCTCCCTCGGTCTCTGTCTCTGTCTCTTGCTGTCTCTCCCTCTCTGTCGCAGCCCAGCTTCCTGTCACTGACAGACCCCGATCAGTCCCTCTGATCCCGGGGTTCTGGCCATGTCCTGGCCTTGGTCTGAGATGTGATGATCCCTACCCCTGCCACAGGGCCCTCCCCACTGGAAGCCCATCCAGGCCCTGGGCTGTCGCTGTTGACGAAGCTTGAGGGTCCTTTCCTCTCTCCCTGAAACCTTGGGGACCCCCACAGGCCAAGGCAATACTGGCCTTTGCTAGAGGTCGTGCCCGGTGAGAAGTGAGTTGTAGGCGTGGGCACCTGAGGGGCCAGCCCAGTGCTCAGGCCCTCGTCAAATTCCCTGCCCTGGAAAAGTCTCAGACCCTCAGGCTGAACCCCCTGGGCGCACCGAGGCTCCACACTCCAGCCCCAGAACCCAGACCTGGCATGGGGCGGGGAAGCCTGAGCTCCCAATGCTGGGATCTTTCGTGGGGGCCTCATGACCAGCCTGCCCTGTGCGGTGCCTGGCCCCATCCTCAAAGGCCACTTGGCTGCCCCCAGCCCCGCCCATGTCTCAGCCCCAAGACCTTCTGGGACTTTTTTTTTTTTTAGACAAGAGTTTCGCTCTTCTTTCGCTCTTGTTGCACAGGCTGGAGTGCAGTGGCGTGATCTGGGCTCACTGCAACCTCCACCTTCTGGGTTCAAGCCTCAGCCTCCCGAGTAGCCACCACGCCCAGCTAATTTTTGTATTTTTAATAGAGACAGGGTTTCACCATGTTGGCCAGTCTGGTCTGGAACTCCTAACCTCAGGTGATCCGCCCGCCCCAGCTTCCCAAATTGCCGGGATTACAGGTGTGAACCACCATGGCAGCCCTTCTGGCACTTGCCAGCAGCAGCAAGAGCCTCACGTGTCCCCCGCCTCCCCTCAGACCAAGCTCCCCACCGCTGCCGCCACAGAGGGTACCAGGGAGGAGAGGCTCAGGACCCCCGTGGCGAGGATGCACCTCCCAGCCCTCGGCCCAGCCACACGGACCACAGGGCTCCCGAGTCTCAGCAACACCAGCTAAGGGGCATCATGCCTCTCCTGCCACACCCAGGGCCCGTGCCTTGCTGTCCCTGCAGCCCCCAGACCCAGGCAGACAGGGACAGCCCTTCTGACCACCGCACACACTCGCCACCGCAAAGATCCCCGGGGATGCCCCTCGCCTGTGTGTGTCCCTCATGGCTGTCACAGCAAATCTCCAGGAGCCCGGAGGTGCCCATGGAAAACACCCCCAGCTTCCGGAACGTTCTTTCGGACAGGGCCATACCGGAGCAAGACTCAGCTTTCTGGTAGCGGGTGGCTGGGCACTGCCTGTGAGATTCTGTCACACTCGCTCCAGATTCAAGGGGTCCAAAAAGTGTAAACAAGTCAAGTGCCCATCCAGGGATGAACGAACACAGCCCGGCCCGGCCACACCATGGAGCAGGACTCGGCCATGAACAGGAACCAGGCTCTGACACCGGCCACGGCGCAGATGCCCCTGGAGGAGTCCACCCTCAGCAAGAGACACACAGACACCGACACGGCGTGCAATCCCATTTGTGTGAATGTCCAGGACAGGCCGATTCAGAGACAGGAAGGGGACACGTGGGTGCCAGTGACTGGGGATTATGGGGACTGGGGGAAATGGCTAAAGGGCACCCACAAAAGTTAATGATAATGTTCCACAGTTTTTTTTTTGAGATGGAGTCTCACTCTTGTCACCCAGGCTGGAGTGCAATGGTGTGATCTCTGCTCACTGCAAGCTCTGCCTCCTGGGTTCACGCCATTCTCCCTCCTCAGCCTCCCAAGTAGCTGAGATTACAGGCATATGCCACCACCCCCAGTAGAGACGGGGTTTCACCATGTTAGCCAGGCTGGTCACGAACTCCTGACCTCAAGTGATCCCCCACCTCGGCCTCCCAAAGTGCTGGGATTACAGGCATGAGCCACCGTGCCTCACCAGAATTGTGTACTTTTTTTTCTTCTTCTTCTTCGGCATGGAGTTTCGCTCTTGTTGCCCAGGCTGGAGTGCAATGGTGCAAACTTGGCTCACCGCAACCTCCTCCTCCCGGGTTCAATAGATTCTCCAGCCTCAGCCTGCTGAGTAGCTGAGATTACGGGCGCCCGCCACCACACCCAGCTAATCTTTGTACTTTTAGTAGAGACAGGGTTTCACCATGTTGGCCACGGGCAAAAGAATTTTGTTGAGGGCAAATAATATGAGACCACAAAACTGCCTTCCCTGCTCAGTTTTAATTTTCACAGTTTTAATTTTTAGCCTTCTCTGGTTACCAAAATAACCACGCTCACGGCCGTTCATTTGAAGATATTTCCAGTTAACGTGTGTGAAGTGGGTTTTTTGAGATGTAATTTACAAGCAATAAAATGCTCCTGTCTCTGCTGTCCTGCCTGCCTTCCTTCTCCATCACAGGA